GACGGAATCTGGCTATATTGCCCACGGTGGTTTTGAACTCCTGGCCACAAGCAATCCTCCCATCTTGTCCTCCCAAAGTGTTGAGATTATAGGTCAGCTGCGGTGTCCAGCTGAAACTCCTCTTTTTAAATATGGGTACAGCCTAAAAGACTAACTTTAGGGAAATCGTTTTCTAAATTATGACAACTTCTTTCATTGCATATTATGCAATCTAAAAATAGCACTTAGAAGACTGCAATAACTTGAGGAATTGCTTAGGACACAGAAAATGTACAGTATGTTTTCAAACCAAATTAGGTTGTGTATAACTAGGTTGAGGGGAAGGGGAACAAAAAGTAACTATTAACAGTGGTTAAAAATTATAAAACATACACGTTGAAACAATTTTTTTAATTTAAAAGGGGCTGTTTATAAAAAAGTTTTAAAAGTAGCTCTGTGTTTTAAGACCCGTGTTCTACTTGCTGCGATCGGGATAGTTTTTTTTTCCACTTTGAGGCTCTTTTTTTTTTTTTTTAAGGGGCAGGAACATCATTTTGCATCAGGCCCTGTAAAAAAAAAAAGGGGGGGGGGGTGGGTAGGAACCAGGATGTTGGGGAAAATTATTTCAATGTGTTGAGTCTGAAGCTTTTTGGAAAGCAATGTAGATGTGATCTCGTTTGCTCTGAATCGAATTCCACAGAAACCGCTGTGCCGAATACTGCAAATCCTTAACTTTCATAAACGCCGGCACCGAACTCAACGCAAAACTACCCAAGTGCCAAAGACCATTTCTGGGAAGCTCATTCCATGAGACCTTCGCATTTTTCCAAATCAAAGGCTTCCCTTCGGATCTAATTATTTCTCCTCTACAGGGCTGCGGGAGGGGGAGGGGATGTGAGACTAGGGCAACAGATTAAGATTGAAAGTCCTTTCTCGCAGCTTCATTTTCGCCCCCACACTGTCCCAAATGCTTAGAACCCTCCTCGTCAGAATGGGAACGGTGCCCCCGCTTGTCCTAAAAGACACAGACCAGGTCCGTGAACTTGACCCAGGCGCCCACGCCTCTTTTCCCCGAAGGTCAGACAAAGGCAGAAGGGTTGGCTGGATTCTTTCCCGGGCCGCGAAGGCCTGGGGATCGCAAGTTGAGGAGGAGAAGACCGCAAACCCCTTTGGTTCAAGCAAGCTCTGCGGCAGGTAAAAGGCAAATTGGTGGGGACGGGTAGGACATACAAAACGAAATTAAATATTTTTTGCACAGGTTCCATACAAGTAAATCCGAAAAAAAGTGTGTGTGGGGGGGTCCACACCACTAATTATTATGGCGAGGAAGATAAAGAAGACATGGACAGAAGGCGGATGGCTCTGCGGCCTGGCTCCCGCAGACCGACCGCCTTCTTCTTCCATTCGAGATGGCTCGTACCGAACCTCCTTGCCTTCTTCCTGGGTCTCTCGGGGGCTGGACCAATACATCTGCCGATGCCCTGGCCGAATGGCAGGCGACATCGGGTCCTGGACCCCCACACGCAGCTCAGTACCCACGAGGCCCCAGGCCGCTGGAAGCCTGTAGCTCCGCGGACGATGAAAGCCTGCCCGCAGGTTCTCCTGGAGTGGTGAGCCTCTGTCGGAAGGGGGCGCCCACGTCTTTTTAATGGTCCTAACACACCAGTGGAATAAATCTCTAAGATTCCACATCTTTTGTTTGCTCTGAATTTATTGCGAGT